GAGCCACCACCACAAGCTAGAGAAGACCCTTGCCCTCCAAGAGCTTAGACTCTAATGAGAGAGTAATACAAATTACAGACTACATGAATGCAAGAAATACACAGAGCGTTGTAGAAAGAGAAAACCAAGGTTACAGAAGGACTCTGAGGAAACTAGCATTTGAGATCTACAAGACAGACCGGGATAAAAGTTGGGGAAGAGTTTTTACAGGTCAGGAATCCTTACCCCAACTTTCCCAAGAAAAGGCCCTAAGGTAGAAAGAACTAGGTTGCATAAGCAAAATGTGCCAAAAGCCTGAGCGACCGAAGCACTTTTGCAGAAGCCCCCCGCTCCTCATCTCCTATCACATCTTCTGCTCAATCAAGCTGGGCCTTGTCGACTTCGGAAAGGCGTTTGGATTTTGTTCTAAAAGCACTGGGAGCCACTCAAGAGTTTTAAGCAGAAGCGTATCTACACTAGGCTTACGCTTTTACAGGACCACTCTGGTTGGCGTGTAGTGAATACACGACTCTCCAATTACTCAGAACAGTGAGTGGCAAAGACAACAGGTCTGGCAATCAGAGAACTCGTGGCCCAGTTAGGGGTGCGATGGTTGGAGCTACTGCGGTCTCTGTGGCTGAGGGGAGGCGCCAGGCACGAGTACTGCGACAGAGCCCCGCGAGTGGCAGGCACCCGGCTGCACTGCAGAGCCGGGGCCAGCCTAGAACCCCGCTCTCCTGCAGGCCCGGGTGTCCCGAGCTGCCCCACGCGGAGGAGTCCAAGTAGGCCCACGCTAGGCTCCTCTGCCGAAACCCTGGTGCCAAGGACACCATGCTCGCTGCACACAGAACCCCAAAGCGACCCCACCTTCCCAGCATACCCAGCGCCTCACCCGCCGCGGGAAACCCTCCGCTCGCCTCCGCTGCTACCACTTTTACCGCGGCCAGCACGCGGGGCGGGACCTCGCAGCGTCGAGGAGCGTGCTGGGGGGCGGGTCCTAAAGCAGAACTGGAAAGCTATCCCATCACACCCCGCGAGCTCCCACAGTGCTCAGCGGCAGCCACTATGGAGGCCGCCAGGACCGCTGTACTCCGGGTGAAGCGGAAGCGCAGTGCGGAGCCGGCGGAGGCTCTTGTGCTCGCTTGTAAACGCCTCCGGAGCGACGCGGTCGAGTCAGCGGCACAGAAGACGTCGGAGGGTTTGGAGAGAGCGGCGGAGAATAATGTCTTCCACTTGGTGGCCACTGTGTGCTCCCAGGTATTGGGCGTGGTGCAGCTGGTGTGGAGGGCTACGCTGGCCTCCGTCCCCTGTTGCCCCCTAGGAGGAACCAGTCCAGCCTCTCCTGCGGGAAGTTCTGCGCCCGTCACGGGACAGCCAGCAGCGTGTCCGCCGTAATCTCCGCGCCTCGGCTCGGGAGGTCCGGCAGGAGGGCCGCTACCGGGTGCTTTCCAGCCGCCGATCCTTGGGGACCACCTCGAGCGGCCAGGAGTCCGAGTACACGCCGGGGAACCCAGAAGCCGCCGGGAACTCGGGCTTTCAGTTGTTAGACCTTGTCCACGAGGAGGGAGAACCTGAAGCCGCCTCTGCAGGCTCCTGCAAAGTGAGTATGCCCCTGAAGGTGGTCGCTGGGCTGCGTGTGTGTGTAATCTGTGGTTTCTTTACAGACATCTGACCCAGATGTGATCCTCTGCAATTCTGTAGAGTTGATCCGTGAGCGATTGACTGTGTCTGAGGATGGACCAGGAGTCAGGCGCCAGGAAGAACAAAAACACGATGACTATGTGTATGACATTTACTACTTGGAGACGGCCACTCCAGGCTGGATTGAGAACATCCTCTCCGTGCAGCCCTACAGCCAAGAATGGGAGCTGGTAAGGGGGCCCATGAGCAGACGGGGCATGAGACTTGGACTCATGTTTGTGTTGAGATGTGTAGGTGAATGATGATCAAGAACCAGAGGACATTTACGACGATGAAGATGACGAGAACAGTGAGAATAACTGGCGCAATGAGTACCCAGAGGAGGAGAGCAGTGATGGAGATGAGGATTCCAGAGGTGGGTGGCAGCCCCAGACCGGGAGGGACTGGATTTAGAATCCACTCCCGGGATGTCATTCTAGGCTCTGCTGACTACAACAGCCTGAGTGAGGAGGAAAGAGGCAGCAGCAGACAGCGGATGTGGAGCAAGTACCCTCTGGATGTGCAGAAGGAGTTCGGCTATGACAGCCCCCACGACCTGGATTCAGACTGATGGTCTTGTGATGTCCATGAGGTTCTGCCACATGCCCTTGAGGGCTCTGAGTCCAGAGTTAACTGCCCTGCTGACATCCTGTTAGGTTTCCTAGCTTAACATGTGGAAGGAAAAGCATATCAAGCATATCGGGCGGCACCATCCCACCACAGTGAAAACTTATGTTAGGGGAGTGAGTCTTTTCCACTTACAGTAGGACCCCTTTGCCTCAATCAAAAGTGACCCTACAGTTTGAAAGAAAAAAAAACGTTGAAAAAAGGAAGGTTTCTTTAGCTTTAGCTTCTTGGCCCAGGAATTTTTCCTGGCATTCAGGTTCTGTGCTGAAACCACAAGGGAGGGGGAGGTTCCCATTTCATTAGCAGTAAGCTTCTGCTGTGCCATACCACCAGGCTGCCTGCCTCTAGGAAAACCCTGTTCCTTTTGATAGAATCTAAAAGGGGTACCAGTGGGTCCCTTGTAGCAATACAGACTGGATAGTAATGGCCATTAGGGCAGAAAGTAGTCTGAGCAGTGGGAGATTTTAGTTAACAGCTATTTCTGCTTCCAAACTCTGATAACGGTTGTGAAATTACTGACTGACTTCCTTTGGCAGTGGGGCCAAGAAACAATATATATGAATGTGATACATGTGTTTAGTAAAATCTAGCTTTGAACATGGAAGAAAGTAATTCTTTGAAAACCTTTTAAATCTGAATATCTAAAACAGGGAGCGGTAGTGAAATAGAAGGTTCAGCATTGATTATAAATACCAAGGACTTAAGGCAAGGGAGGAAAAACAAAGTACCTTCTGAACTTAGCTTTCCACTGAGTAATGTTTACTCTTCACAGCACCCACCACAAAAACAAACTACTATCAACAGGATCAATTTTATTAACAACTTGTATCTCTTCTAAGCAGACTCTGTCCGTATGCCTTTCCAAACCATAGCTGCCTTAACTGACTGCCTTGGTGTTTATTCTAGCGTAACATTGTCCAGTAGAACTATCTGCAGTGATGATATGTTCTGTGTCTGCACTGTGTAGTAGTAGACACGGGTGGCTGCTGAGCACTTGAAATGTGATTAGCGCAACTGAGAAACTGAGCTTTTAATTTTATTTCATTTTAATGTAATTAGCTACACGTGGCTAGTAGCTGTTGCAGCGGACACCACAGGTCTAAGGAAACAACACAGAACATTCAGCTAGGGGTGTACCCTCATAGCCTGTGAGTGTCTCTTACTCACTGTCATGGGGGAAGGTGAGTTACACAGGGAGGTACCTTCTTGCCGCCTCTTTTAGGATTTCCTAAGTATCTCTCCTTCATCCTACCTGCCATCATTCTTTGACTTTATGTCCATTTTCTAAACCTTTGCCTACACTTGCTCTTATCTACATGGAGTTGTTCAACCTGCCGAAGTGATTAAATTCTGTGTACACAGGCCGTATATATTGCAGCTAATTAAAACAACAAACATCCTAGGCATGCACAAAGGTATAATTCACCGTTATAACAGGCAGCAACTTGTATGTCTAATATTAGACATCTTGCTTTCTGTCTGTAGGCATAGAAACAAAGGATTGAAAGCCATTCTCATACAGCAACCGGGTGAAAAAAACAAAACACTGTGCTGTTACAATGTGCTCCCTGCTATTTATACTCATTAAGTTTCCCCAATATTAAAGGGCTGACAACTTAATAAACTGTACTCACTGCAAAAGGGATAATAAGCACACCAGGAAAAGGATTTAAGGAGACAGACAACAAAGAGCTGGCAGAAATTAATTCCACCATGAAGCTTGAGTGCTGTAGGGATCCTCTGGCTTCGCTCCCAAAGAGAGGATCCTGGGAGAAGTCTGTATCCAGCACAGAGGGGAAAAATGCTGTCACCATCCAAAAATGAAAGGAGGATGACATGGCTCACTAAGCAAGTACTAGGGCACCTGGCATGTGAGGTCCTTGCTTTCCCTAGAAGCCACTGGTGGGGGGCAGCAAATTCCTGGGATTAGCTGGTTATCTGGTGGAGAAAGCTAAAGCTGGGGTCAGGGATCTTTAAAAGGCAAGCACATTTTGCTTAAAGGATTAGCTCCAGAGGAGCCCTGGGATGGGTGCCAGCTTAGCTCAGACAGAAGTCATGTTCTTAGCGTTCAGGCAAGTCAGCCTTTGCATAAGACACCCTGTCGTCGGGCAGGAATTTGCCGTTACAAATCCCAAACCCATGACAGTAGGAATGTCACCCCATGCTTCACATATGCATTATGCTCTGAACCCAGGGCAACTATGACCATGCTTCCTTCAATCTTTATTGAGCAAATATATGGCCAAGGTTATTCCCTTATCTGTGACTGGGTGGAGAAGAATGGTCAGGAAGGGAGACTGCCTCACTGTTGACCAATTCCAAAACCTAAGGATAAGCCCATGGGGTATGTCAAGCTAGCAGGTTCTTCTCGGCCCAGGATGACAGTGTCTGGGGGCATCACAAAACAGTTGTACAATCCAATGCAGCCGTCCTGCTCATACAGTAAGATCCATTAGGCCAGAGCAGGCCTAACTTGGGTGGAGAGCCCAGCCTGAGCACCAGAATTAGTTGCTTCCACTTGTGCAGCCTGCTGAAGAGCCGGACTCAGGTTGAAGCAGCTTTCCTCCCAGTCTTCACTGATCTCCACAGGGAGAAAACAGAAGTCCCCACAAGTACCAAGCTCTTCCTGAGACTGCAGCCACCACACCTCGGGGAAGGGGAGGCTGGCAGGAGAGGAGTACACTGTCCCGGTGACCCACACCAAGGTGGCTCCAAGTGTAAACAAAGCCTGGTGCCAGGGACAGAAGAGGATGCAGCCTGATGTGAGGTTTTCAGAAAAGTGAAATGACCTAGCACCAGGTTGGGATTGCTTGGGTCTGCACAGCAGTCCCTCACACTGCCCTTACAGAGAGGAACAGGTTATTTGATGACTTGGGCCCATGAGATGTTCTCCAAGCCATTGACAGCTGAGAGAATTCAGGTGATCCACCTGAATATCAGAAGTTTCAGCCCTCTTAGAGTTCGTAACAGAAACCCAGAGATTTACTGTCAGCTAGAACAAAGATGTAAGGTCTCAAGTAAAATAAAGGATTGTCCTTCAAAACAGCAATATTAACAGACTTCTGACTCAGGAATTTGTTCATCTGTCCTTGCTGGACCTGAGCCAAGTGCTTGTAACGTGATCTATGATCTATCTGTATGCTAAAGTGTAACAGGTACGTGAGTAAAAAAATCTTTAAGGTTCATTGTTGCAGGTAAGACTCAATAGAAATTGTGC